TTGGAGACAGAGCCCACATATTCACCAGCAAAGCCAGGAACTCCAGCCGGGAGTCTTCTATTATAAAAGGACTGGAGCAACTGGGCTTGGTGCCTCACGCCTATAAGCCCAACACGCTGGGAGGCCAAGGCGGGAGGATCACATGACACCAGGAGGTCGAGATCAGCCTGGGCAGCACAGTGAGACCCCTTCTCCAAAGGGAAAAAAAAATGGCTGGAGGTTAGAAAGCAGGTGGAACCTCGTCCGAAATTAGGACTAGGTAAACGTAGTCCCACCAGACCACTACCGAAAGAATGCTAACACTAAATAAGACTTAAACGGATCTGAGCACTTTGGGAGGCCGAGGTGGGCGGATCACGAGATCAGGAGATCGAGACCGTCCTGGCTAACACGGTGAAACCCCGTCTCTACTCAAAATACAAAAAATTAGCTGGGCGTGGTGGCGGGCGCCTGTAGTCCCAGCTACTCGGGAGGCTGAGACAGGAGAATGGCGTCAACCCGGGAGGCGGAGCTTGCAGGTGAGCCGAGATCGCGCCACTGCACTCCAGCCTGGGCGACAGAGTGAGACTCCGTCTCAAAAAAAAAAAAAAAAAAAGACTTAAACAGGGCTCACTACCACCCATTTTTTAAAGCTTTTGTCACGTGTTAGCTCCTTTAATCGTCATGGTAACCCCACGAAGCGGAAACGATTATCCTTTTTATAGATGAGGAAACTAGAACATCGAGGGTGAAGCCAAAGAAGGACTTAGGGGCGCTGTCGGGGGCGGAGGTTTCCTCGACTGACAATGACCATCAGATGGGAAAAAAATCTTCCTCCCTGGGATGAAAATTAGAAGTCAAGGTGGAAAGAGGCAAATCTGCTAACGGAGGATCCAGTCCCCGCTACCGGCCTGAGCCTCGCGTTGCAGCAAGAGAGATGAAGGTCAGGGCTGCCGAGAGACCCTGGGGGCCGGGAGTCGGGGAAGGGGCGTGGCTGCTGTGGGAGGAGGCCAGGCCCCGCCCCCCACCCACGAGGGGACGAGTCATTTCCGTCCGCCGAGGAACCGACCGCCGCCGGCCGGGTTGCAGGCGGGGCACCTCGGGCAGGACCTCCCTGGTCGGAAGTGGCCGTGAGCCCAAGCCGCGGTCCCGGGTGAGTACGGGGCGGGGCGGAGGCATGTGCGAGCGCCGCTCAAGCCCGTTTACCTGCTCCCCAGGCCGGCACCCAGGATGGGCGAGGTGGAGGCCCCGGGCCGCTTGTGGCTCGAGAGCCCCCCTGGGGGAGCGCCCCCCATCTTCCTGCCCTCGGACGGGCAAGCCCTGGTCCTGGGCAGGGGACCCCTGACCCAGGTTACGGACCGGAAGTGCTCCAGAACTCAAGGTGAGCGGGGCCTGAGCTGGAGGGGGTGTGGCGCAAATCCTGACTCCACCCCTCCAATCCTCAGTGGAGCTGGTCGCAGATCCTGAGACCCGGACAGTGGCAGTGAAACAGGTATCAGTGCCTCTGCAAGGGCCAGCAAGGCCGCCAGTCCCAGCTCCTCCCTCTCTTTCTGCAGCTGGGAGTTAACCCCTCAACTACCGGGACCCAGGAGTTGAAGCCGGGGTTGGAGGGCTCTCTGGGGGTGGGGGACACACTGTATTTGGTCAATGGCCTCCACCCACTGACCCTGCGCTGGGAAGAGACCCGCACACCAGAATCCCAGCCAGATACTCCGCCTGGCACCCCTCTGGTGTCCCAAGATGAGAAGAGAGATGCTGAGCTGCCGAAGAAGCGTATGCGGAAGTCAAACCCCGGCTGGGAGAACTTGGAGAAGTTGCTAGTGTTCACCGCAGCTGGGGTGAAACCCCAGGGCAAGGTGAGGGCCACGCCGAGGGCTGAGGGAGCCGCTGCTGCTGTTTGTCTTTCCTTGGTGACACCAGGTGGCTGGCTTTGATCTGGACGGGACGCTCATCACCACACGCTCTGGGAAGGTCTTTCCCACTGGCCCCAGTGACTGGAGGTGATAAGAGGCAAAACAAGGGAGTGAGTGAGGGGTCACCCCTGCCGCTTCATACCTGCCGTAGGATCTTGTACCCAGAGATTCCCCGTAAGCTCCGAGAGCTGGAAGCCGAGGGCTACAAGGTATGTGCAGCCGCCTGTCTGCATGGGCACGTCAGAGCGTCTGGTGACACCCTTTGCTCCCCAGCTGGTGATCTTCACCAACCAGATGAGCATCGGGCGCGGGAAGCTGCCAGCCGAGGAGTTCAAGGCCAAGGTGGAGGCTGTGGTGGAGAAGCTGGGGGTCCCCTTCCAGGTATGGCTGGAAGGGAGGCTGGGAGCTATGTGAGCTAAAGCTGGTGGCCCCCTCCCATCCACAGGTGCTGGTGGCCACGCACGCAGGCTTGTACCGGAAGCCGGTGACGGGCATGTGGGACCATCTGCAGGAGCAGGTGAGTCTTGCAGCCTGCCCGGCCCCCCTCCTGGGAAGGGCCTCCTCACTACCGTCTCCCGTAGGCCAACGACGGCACGCCCATATCCATCGGGGACAGCATCTTTGTGGGAGGTAAGGGCCTGGAGGCTGCTGAGGGTGGGCTGCTGGTGGGAACGGGGTGTCCCGTGTGTTCCAGACGCAGCCGGACGCCCGGCCAACTGGGCCCCGGGGCGGAAGAAGAAAGACTTCTCCTGCGCCGATCGCCTGGTGAGGCCCCTGCCCCCTGCCCCGCGCCCGAGGCCTGTGTCTGATGTTCGTCCTCAACCCCTAGTTTGCCCTCAACCTTGGCCTGCCCTTCGCCACGCCTGAGGAGTTCTTTCTCAAGTGGCCAGCAGCCGGCTTCGAGCTCCCAGCCTTTGATCCGGTGAGGCCCTGGGGCGGGGGTGGGGGTGGGGAGGCATCTCACGCGTGTCCCCCGCCCCTCGCAGAGGACTGTCTCCCGCTCAGGGCCTCTCTGCCTCCCCGAGTCCAGGGCCCTCCTGAGCGCCAGCCCGGAGGTGGTTGTCGCAGTGGGATTCCCTGGGGGTAAGTGTCCTGTTCCTGTGCGCGTGCCCTGATAGGCCACCCACCGACACTGCCCCCCACACAGCCGGGAAGTCCACCTTTCTCAAGAAGCACCTCGTGTCGGCCGGATATGTCCACGTGAACAGGGTATGACCAGGCTTTTGCCGCCCCAAATCTATGCCGATCTGTTTGTGACCTCTCGTGTCCCCAGGACACGCTAGGCTCCTGGCAGCGCTGTGTGACCACGTGTGAGACAGCCCTGAAGCAAGGGAAACGGGTCGCCATCGACAACACAAACCCAGACGCCGCGAGCCGCGCCAGGTAGCGTGACCGCGGGGCCGTAGGTGGCCTGCGGGGCCTGCACATCCAGCTCCTTCCCCCACAGGTACGTCCAGTGTGCCCGAGCCGCGGGCGTCCCCTGCCGCTGCTTCCTCTTCACCGCCACTCTGGAGCAGGCGCGCCACAACAACCGGGTGAGCCCGCTCAGCCCGGACACCCCCCGGGCTGGGCCTGCCGCCCCTCTGATGTTCCCCACAGTTTCGAGAGATGACGGACTCCTCTCATATCCCCGTGTCAGACATGGTCATGTATGGCTACAGGTACTGTTGGGGATAGCAGGGGGCAGGGGCACAGGCTGTCCCTCACTGTTCCCACCACTGCCAGGAAGCAGTTCGAGGCCCCAACGCTGGCTGAAGGCTTCTCTGCCATCCTGGAGATCCCGTTCCGGCTATGGGTGGAGCCGAGGCTGGGGCGGCTGTACTGCCAGTTCTCCGAGGGCTGAGCCCCGCCCAGCTCCCCTCCACAATAAACGCTGTTTCTCCTTGAGCTTGGCCGGCATTTTGCTGGAAGGAGGGTGG